GGTGCCTGGGGTGCTGGACCCACCAGGGAGGCCCCGCCCCCACTGGAGACACCCGCCCCGCCGATGCCACGCCCCAATGAAGACCCGCGCTACGGAGGCCCTGCCCTCGGGGCGGGCCGCCCTTCACAGTCAAGCTGCCAGGCCAGCAGCCGCTCCAGCTCCCTGTCACATGCTTCTCTGCTCTGCCCCTGATGGCCGCTGGCAACTCTTCCCGATACCTGAGGAAGGGCGGTGAGGGGAGGACTGGCCACGGAGGACGCTCGCCCCACCGATCTCTATCCCCTTCCACTCTACCAACAGTCCGGGGCTTCCAGCCGCCCTCGGGGGCTCGCGCTCGCCCGTAGCACCTCTCGTGGCGCTCCAGAATGGCAGCCCAGCGACTGGGGTCCTCACACCCCACAGCGCGTGGGAAGCCGCTACGTTCACGCGCAGGGGCGGGAGGCGGCGGCTGGGGGCGGGGCCTCTGCTGATGGGGCCGGGTGCTGGGGGCGGGGCCTCTGGATTGGGCGGTTGCTGGGGGCGGGGCCTCTGCGGATGGGGCTGGGGGCGGGGCCTCTGCTGATGGGGCCGGCGGCTGGGGGCGGGGCCTCTGGATTGGGCGGCTGCTGGGGGCGGGGCCTCTGCGGATGGGGCCGGCTGCTGGGGGCGGGGCCTCTGGATGGGGCCGGCTGCCGGGGGAGGGGTCTCTGCGCGTTGGGACAGGGGCGGAACCCCAGGTGGTCGGGACAGGCTGTTGCGGGAGCGCGCCCTCAGCGAAGCAAGTGAGGCATCTCACTGGGAAAGTCGAATGTGTGTGGCGGCCGCCGCCGAGGCGGGTTCCGAAGAGACCTCAGCAGGGCAGGCCAGGGCCTACGCGAACGCCCACCCTTAAGAGCGCGGGGACAGGGAACTGGAGCGTTCCTCCCAGCCCCCGACGTCGCGGGCCCAGTGTCCCCGTCCAGGCTGGTTGGGCGCACGCGCGGCCCCACTCGCCCCCACGCGTGCGTCCCCGCTGGTCCCGCCCCCGGCCGGAAGTTCCGGCGGCGGAGCTGGGCCGGGCCCGAGCGGATCGCGGGCTCGGGCTGCGGGGCTCCGGCTGCGGGCGCTGGGCCGCGAGGCGCGGAGCTTGGGAGCGGAGCCCAGGCCGTGCCGCGCGGCGCCATGAAGGGCAAGGAGGAGAAGGAGGGCGGCGCACGGCTGGGCGCTGGCGGCGGAAGCCCCGAGAAGAGCCCGAGCGCGCAGGAGCTCAAGGAGCAGGGCAATCGTCTGTTCGTGGGCCGAAAGTACCCGGAGGCGGCGGCCTGCTACGGCCGCGCGATCGTGAGTGCGCCCGCGCGGGGAGGGCGGCGGCGGACAACTGAGAAACCTAGTTTCTTGATTCTAGCCAGAGCGCAGAAGCTGGGACGGGCCGTGGGTCAGAGTGGGCACGCTGAGCCTACGCCCTCATGCGGCTGGCCCGGCCTTGGTCCCTAGACCCGGAACCCGCTGGTGGCCGTGTATTACACCAACCGGGCCTTGTGCTACCTGAAGATGCAGCAGCACGAGCAGGCCCTGGCCGACTGCCGGCGCGCCCTGGAGCTGGACGGGCAGTCTGTGAAGGCGCACTTCTTCCTGGGGCAGTGCCAGCTGGAGATGGAGAGCTATGATGAGGCCATCGCCAATCTGCAGCGAGGTTGGCTGACAAGCTGCCCGGTTGTGGGGCCTCCAGAGAGTGACGTGAAGCCCCCGTTCCCCAGCTTACAGCCTGGCCAAGGAGCAGCGGCTGAACTTCGGGGACGACATCCCCAGCGCTCTTCGAATCGCGAAGAAGAAGCGCTGGAACAGCATTGAGGAGCGGCGCATCCACCAGGAGAGCGAGCTGCACTCCTACCTCTCCAGGCTCATTGCCGCGGAGCGTGAGAGGTGGGACCCTCACCCCAGGCCGCCCTGTCTTGCCATCTCTGACCGGCTCCTGGTCAACCCCCAGGGAGCTGGAAGAGTGCCAGCGAAACCACGAGGGTGATGAGGACGACAGCCACGTCCGGGCCCAGCAGGCCTGCATTGAGGCCAAGCACGTGAGGGTGCCCCCCACCCACATGTGGGTCTGCTCCCCCAAGCACAGCACTCAACTCTTCACAGGACAAGTACATGGCGGACATGGACGAGCTTTTTTCTCAGGTGGATGAGAAGAGGAAGGTGAGTGTGTGTCGCTTGCTGCCGATGGCTGGTCAGCCTCTGACCGTGTGCCCCTGTGCCACAGAAGCGAGACATCCCCGACTACCTGTGTGGCAAGATCAGCTTTGAGCTGATGCGGGAGCCGTGCATCACGCCCAGTGGCATCACCTACGACCGCAAGGACATCGAGGAGCACCTGCAGGTGAGGCCTGCGGCTGGGGGAGCAGGGCCAGTATGACTGCCCTCTGCCCTTCTTGTCACTGCAGCGTGTGGGTCATTTTGACCCCGTGACCCGGAGCCCCCTGACCCAGGAACAGCTCATCCCCAACTTGGCTATGAAGGAGGTTATTGACGCATTCATCTCTGAGAATGGCTGGGTGGAGGACTACTGAGGTTCCCTGCCCTACCTGGCGTCCTGGTCCAGGGGAGCCCTGGGCAGAAGCCCCCGGCCCCTATACATAGTTTATGTTCCTGGCCACCCCGACCGCTTCCCCCAAGTTCTGCTGTTGGACTCTGGACTGTTTCCCCTCTCAGCATCGCTTTTGCTGGGCCGTGATCGTCCCCCTTTGTGGGCTGGAAAAGCAGGTGAGGGTGGGCTGGGCTGAGGCCATTGCCGCCACTATCTGTGTAATAAAATCCGTGAGCACGAGGTGGGACGTGCTGGTGTGTGACCGGCAGTCCTGCCAGCTGTTTTGGCTAGCCGAGGAAGGTGGAGATGAAGACGCTGGTGTCAAGG